TCAGTTCCTCTCCTTATCAGCTCTGTTATTTCCAATCTCTGAGTCACATCTTGCCCAACTCCATTCCACTATGTCTGCTTCAGTTGGCATCCTTTCTCCCTTCCATTTAAAGTTTCCCCAAACAGATCTGGCCTTATTGTATTCTCTATTGAGTTTTCATTCAACAACATTTGTTGAGCATCTTTGTGCCAGGCCCATGTTAAGTATAGGAGACTCAAGGCTGAGAATAACACACCGTTGCAAGCACATCCTCTGGATCCAAACTCCCTGGGTTCGAATCCTAGTACCATCATTTCTAACTGTGGGATCTTGGACAAGTTACTTTGTTTTACTCCAGTGTCCTCATCTATATAAAAAGAATAATAATACGGTCATTTTCTCACGGGGTGAGAGGATTGACTAAGGAGCTTACAAGGGTGTCTGGTGCCTGGTAAGCACTCTTTAAGTGCTGGCTCTTAAGGCACGGTCCTTGCCTCTCAAGGAGCTCATGGTCTACAGTTGCCCCTGGGGGACAGGGCTGAGTCGGCTGGCTTCGCAAGTGACCTGCACCTCCTGGCTACCCTTTCCTGAACCGGGTGGAAGTTTTTGAGTCACAGATTCAATGTATGACCCCAGACAAGTAAGTTCTCTCGGTCTCACTTTTTGCATTTATAAAGAAAGGAAATTGGACTAAAATTGATTTCCAAGATCCCAACAAACTAGTATACTTGTTCTGGGTCAAGTAGCCCAAGTTTCAAACTATGTCAGCTTGGCCAAGACACTTAGCCCTCAGAGTTTGTTTCATCCCTGTAAAACGTGGATGATATTGCTAATCCCCTCCCAGTGTTGTGATGAGGGTTCAATAATACAAGGCAAGCCCCAGGCGCTCGCCGGCTCCAGGTATACAGCGAGAGGAAATCAGGACAGCTTTTCTGATTCACCGCAGAATTCTAGCCACCCGCCCTAGCCGTTCGACGCACGCGCGCTGGCACCGCCACCGCCCACGCCGACAGCAGGTTCCCGGCTTCCGGTTCCGCCACGGCCCAGAGGCTGTGTTGAGGCTAATGGCGGTGCCCACGGAACTGGATGGAGGGAGTGTTAAGGAGACCGCAGCGGAAGAGGAATCGCGAGTTCTGGCACCTGGCGCCGCCCCGTTCGGAAATTTTCCTCATTATTCTCGCTTCCACCCTCCGGAGCAACGGCTCCGCCTCCTGCCCCCGGAGCTGCTTCGACAGCTCTTTCCTGAGAGTCCCGAGAACGGGCCGATTCTGGGGCTCGACGTGGGGTGTAACTCCGGGGTGAGTGACAGGGGAGGGATTGGAGCATCCGGTGCAGTGACAAAGCTGTTTTGGATTCCTCTAGGATCTGAGTGTGGCTCTATACAAACACTTCCTCTCCCTACCTGACGGGGAAACCTGCTCAGATGCCTCAAGAGAATTCCGTCTCCTCTGCTGCGACATAGATCCAGTCCTGGTGAAGCGAGCCGAAAAAGAATGTCCTTTTCCTGATGCCTTGACTTTTATCACCCTGGACTTCATGAATCAAAGGACCCGGAAGGTTCTCTTGAGCTCTTTCTTAAGCCAATTTGGACGTTCAGTTTTTGACATTGGCTTCTGCATGTCAATAACCATGTGGATTCATCTGAATCATGGAGACCATGGCCTATGGGAGTTCCTGGCCCATCTTTCCTCCCTCTGCCACTACCTCCTTGTGGAGCCCCAACCCTGGAAGTGTTACCGGGCAGCTGCAAGGCGTCTCCGAAAGCTGGGACTCCATGATTTTGACCACTTCCACTCCCTTGCCATCCGAGGTGACATGCCCAATCAGATTGTGCAGATCTTGACCCAGGATCATGGCATGGAATTAATATGTTGCTTTGGCAACACCAGTTGGGACAGAAGCCTTCTGCTCTTCAGGGCAAAACAAACCATAGAGACTCATCCAATCCCTGAATCACTGATAGAAAAAGGGAAAGAAAAGAACAGATTAAGTTTCCAGAAGCAGTGAGATGGGAGGGCAAGAAGACCAAGAAAGATATTGAAAGGGTTTTATATTGAGAATTATGTTCATTCTCCTTAATTCCTTAACAATCAGGCAGCCGCAAAACCTGGCAGGAGCTTTTGGTAAAATGTCCAAGGCACATAATTGAAAGAATCAGTATCTGTTCCCCATTGTTTGGAACAAATCTTGAGGAGAATGAATCTGTGGAGTGATGAGCTAGGATATCTGGATTGAGATGGCCTAGGAAAAGTGGTCCTGGTTATGGGTTATGGAGAGGGCTGCTTTTGGGGATTATTTATAAAGATCAGACTAGGCTAGTCTTAAAATATGTCAGTTCCTGGGCTCTCTGAATCCTACCTGGTTTCTTCAGGCTTCTGGACTTGCTAGGCCTGCCTTTGGGCAAAACCTTAGTAATTCAGGTCTGGAATGGGGCTTAGGAATCTATTTTCTGTTTTTTTGTTTGTTTGTTTTTGCATTCTTCTATTGTAATATATACATAAAATTTACCATTTTAACCGTTTTTAAGTACAGTTTTTCAGAACGTGGAAATCCCATCAAAAATTGGATTAAAAAATTAAAAGATAAATTGATAATTTTTTTAAAAGTATACAATTTTGTGATATTAAGTACATTTCACAATGAGGCATCTATTTTTAACAGCTCCCCCAGATGATTCTGAGGCAAGCAGAGGTAGACCATACTTTGAGTGCTTACGGTTCCATTCAGTCCTTCTCTATGTATTTTTCCTGGGGTGAGTTCTTCCCTATGGTTTTAACAACTACCTACATGCGGCCGGGCGCGGTGGCTCACGCCTGTAATCGCAGCACTTTGGGAGGCCGAGGCGGGTGGATCACGAGGTCAGGAGATCGAGACCATCCCGGCTAAAACGGTGAAACCCCGTCTCTACTAAAAATACAAAAAATTAGCCGGGCGTAGTGGCGGGCGCCTGTAGTCCCAGCTACTTGGGAGGCTGAGGCAGGAGAATGGCGTGAACCCGGGAGGCGGAGCTTGCAGTGAGCCGAGATCCCGCCACTGCACTCCAGCCTGGGCGACAGAGCGAGACTCCGTCTCAAAAAAAAAAAAAAAAAAAACAAAAAAAAAAACAACTACCTACATGCTTATGGTCCCCAAATATATTGGTAGCCCGACATCCACAGTTCCAGACTAGCATTTTTCCTGTTTTGTCATTATATCCCTTAGTTCTTAGGTACATCAGAATCAACAGATCTCAAAAGCAAGCTCACTACCCTCATTCAAAACCTAGTCCTATCTCATTTGATAGTAATCATTGCTTATGCTAGAAACCTCAGTTGATTTTCTCACTTACACTCCCCCACATTGAAATGCTCTCAAAGTCCAGCAGCAAATTCTATCAATTACATGTAAGTTTCATTCCATACATGTGTCCGGTGCCTGGTGGGAGGTTCCTATATTAAAGTCATCTACCTTCCATCCATTGTCTGCCTTACAGCCACAGTTTACTCATCTGTACAACGAAATAACACCACTTTCCTTTTCCTATGCCCAAATGAGCTAAGGATGTGAAGGTATTTTGCAGAATATAGAGTGATAAAGAAAAATAAGGTGCTATTACACTGTGTGAGCATGCCGCAGACCACAACTGCACTTGTTAGACTGGAGGCTTATGAGAAAAACATCTCACCTTGTAGAAAACATGCATCTTACTATCTCTGATAACTTGTTTTTCAGGATGATGAAGTAATAAGGAGTCCAGCTTCAGTGCTACAGAGCATTTTAAAGGAAGCAGTGTTGGGAGGGAGGGATATGGAACTAATGGAAATGAGGCTAGTTTATGATGGTCTCAGTTATCACAGTAGATACAGAGCTGAGTTTACCCACAAGATCTTAATTTAGGAACACTTTGAAACCCTGTAACCCTGCTGGGTGCTCTCTCCTCTCACTCCACCAAGGCAGCGCACAGAAACATACATGGGGCTGTGGTAGGATGAATAATGGTCCCCCAAGATGTCCACCTCCTTTAGCAAAAGGGGCTTTGCAAATGAGATTGAGGATCTTCAGATAGGGAGATTAATCTGGATGATCAGAATATACCCTAAGTGCAATCATCAGTGTTCTTATAATAGGGAGGCAGAGGGAGAGCTGACCACAGTAGGAGATGTAATGACAAAAGCAAGAGGTTGGAGTGATATGAAGAAGGGCTGCAAGTCAAGGAATGCAGGTGGCTTCTAGAAGTTAGAAAAAGCAAGAAAATGTATTCTCCCCTGAAGCCTCCAGAAGGAACAGCCCTGCCAACACCTTGATTTCAGATTTAATCTCCAGAGCTGTAAGAGAATAAATCAGTATTTTAAACCACTAAGGTTTGTGGTGATTTCTTACAGCAGCAC